GCTGTCATTTTCACGCTAACCTTGACCCGAAAAGTATTCATTCATTTTGCAGTGAGGGAGAGCCACCACCGCCCCAAACCGCGAAAAACCAACCAGTAACAACTTTATCATTCCTTTTTAACAGTCACAATGGTGGGCAAATGAGACTTAAGTTACAGCAGCTAGCTGGCACTCACACTCCCCTCGGCTCAGGCTCCTTAAACAACAACAACAAAACCCTAATGCAAGCACCCACCGGGGCTCACAATGTCAAACCCTTACCTGGCATAGGGAAAATCCAAGTGAGAGAGAGAGAGAGAGAGAGAGAGAGAGAGAGAGAGAGAGTGTGTGTGTGTGTGTGTGTGTGTGTGTGTGTGTGTGATTCCCTCTTTTACCTTCCAAGGCCTTCAACTATTTTTCCCCCTGCAGCATCCAAGCCCAGCCTCAAGGCAGATGCATAAACATGCCTGCTCCTCCCCTTCTACGGTTGGGCAAAACACCCCCCCACCCCCTTTCCAGGACCCCAAGGAGAAAGAATCACGTCCTCTGCAGCCCCTCCCTGGCCCTCGCCCACCCCCCGTTTCCCCCCCGCAATTCCAGGCCGTCCGCAGCAAGCCTCGTAGGCACCTTGAGATAAACACCCACTAATGATTTTATGATTTTCTGCTCTGGGTAACCGCGCTCAGCGGAATCCCTCCCCCCGCCGTGGCGACGGGGCCGGCCCAACCGAGGGATGGGGGGATGGGGGCGTTTGTTTTTTCCACGGCCTCGTCCCCACACCTGTTTTTCATTCATTCATTCGTTCGTTCCTTCATCCATTCACGGATCCGTCACTGCAGCCGCCCCAGCCCCCCGGATTTCGGGGAGGGGGCTGCGATGGGGGAGGGGGTGGGAGATGGGGGGGACGACAGAGGTGGGGGGTGGCGCACCGGGGGGTGGAAGGTTGCGAGGGGTCCGGGAGCCAGGACCCTGCGGCTCCGGCTTTGTCAGACGCGAGCGAAGCGGCGGCGGGGGCGGGGCGGGGGCGCTCCCGGGGCCCGAAGTTGTTTTCCGAGGCGCGGCGGCGAGGACAGCGGCCCGGGGTGCGCCCCCTTTGTCTGTCCCCGGCCGGCGCCGCGTCCCCGCGCGCTTACCTGGTCTTGGAGGACAGGAAGGCAAGTTTGATCAGGCCGTAGGTGAACAGCGGACGTCTTTTGTTTTTGTTCTGTCTTACACCAGGAGAAGAGAGAGATTCGTGTTGACAAGTCCTTGTTGTCCAGACTCACACGGATACAGCTGTGGGGAAGGAAGGAAGGCTGCAATGCTGCTGTTTCCATGAACATGCCTGGCACCCTCCAGGTGTCAGCAGGGCCAGGGGAGTGGAGAACTGGTTTCTTTCCCATCCTGATCCCTCTCCCACCAGACTGGACTCTGAAACGGGCATGTACAGAGAAGAGGAGACCCCAACACGCTTCAAGCTTTGAGTGGAGAGGACACAGCCTCTGCTGGGACAGGGAACAGAGGGATGCGGAGACCCTGAAGATGCTTTTGGACAGTGGTCTGAGGTTGGGACAGTGGCAGGAGATACCATTCACCCAGGATCTCCAGGACAAGAGATCAGCCTGGCAGTTACATGTGTTTTTTTTCAAACTGGTTGCCAGGTTGGCATGAGCGATGACATCAGAGATTCCGACCTTCCTGATTGGAGGGACCGGACTCTGTCGGCACCTGGGAGTTCAGTTGGACAACAGTAACTTCTCAGAGCTGTTCTCCACTCCTGACTTCTCCCAGCCTCGAGAATTGATAACACACTCTTCTGGATCCCAGCAGTGTCCAGAAGAAGACCAAGGACAGAACAGAGACTAGGTTTGGTGAGATGGGACAGATTTTGGGAAAGATCATGATGAGCCATCAACCGCAGCCCCAGGAAGAGCGGAGCCCCCAGCGGAGCACCTCAGGGTACCCCCTCCAGGAGGTGGTGGATGATGAAGTGTTGGGACCATCAGGTGAGGGGACTGGAGAAAGAAGAGGTGGCATAGCATTACACGGTGGCCTGGTTTCTTTACTCAGCCCCTGGGGTAGATCCCAGCCCCCCACGTAGGTCCCTTGGCTGGAAAAGGAAGAGGGAATGTTTGGATGAATCTGATGATGAGCCAGAGAAGGAGCTCGCCCCTGAGCCTGAGGAGACCTGGGTGGCGGAGACGCTGTGTGGCCTCAAGATGAAGGCGAAGCGACGGCGAGTGTCGCTCGTGCTCCCTGAGTACTACGAGGCCTTCAACAGGCTGCTTGGTAGGAGGACACCCCAGAGAGCACCTCCAATCTTCTCACACTGACATCTGCTCTCTAATCACAGAGGATCCTGTCATTAAAAGACTCCTGGCCTGGGACAAAGATCTGAGGGTGTCGGACAAGGTAAGGTTGTTCTCTATGTAACTGTGTTCCTGTCTCCCTCTCTGTGTTCCTTTCTCTCCATCAGTATCTCCTGGCTATGGTCATAGCGTATTTCAGCCGGGCCGGCCTCCCCTCCTGGCAATACCAACGCATTCATTTCTTCCTGGCTCTGTGAGTGGTTTGCTGCCTCCTATCCGTCAATACCCCTGAGCAGCAACCTGATTTCTGTCCTCAGCTATCTGGCCAATGACATGGAGGAGGACGACGAGGCCCCCAAACAAAACATCTTCTACTTCCTGTACGAGGAGACCCGCTCTCATATACCCTTGCTCAGTGAGCTTTGGTTCCAGTTATGCCGTTACATGAACCCGAGGGCCAGGAAGAACTGCTCTCAGATAGCCTTGTTCCGGAAGTATCGGTTCCACTTCTTTTGTTCCATGCGCTGCAGGGCTTGGGTTTCCCTGGAGGAGTTGGAAGAGGTGGGTGGGGCCTGGGGACGTGGAGGATGTGGCCCGTCTTCTCAAAGCGCGTTTGTTTTTCCAGATCCAGGCTTATGACCCAGAGCACTGGGTGTGGGCGCGAGATCGCGCCCACCTTTCCTAGAGCTCCAGGGACCGTGGAGGCCTGAGGTCATCGGCCTGAGAGAAGGTACATCTGCATCCTCCGGGGTAAAGGCAGAATTCAAGTGTGACATTGTCTCTCTCACTTCCAGAACACCGGACCCAGGGGAGATGTGGATTTTCAGCAGGAACTTTATTCCAATGCTAATGGCAGACATCAGGAAGGAGGAGAGGAACCATTTGTGCAGATCATCTAGAAGAACCTGGACCATTCTTGACAGAGCTGAATACAGTGATCACGTTGTCCTCCAAGGAGCAGGGGTGGGGTGGGGTACTTCTAGGAGTCCTTGGAGAAAAGTAAGAAACCAGGAGTGTTTCCAGTTCCACCCTTTCCTGCGGCACCACCTCCCTTTTTATATTGCTGAATGCCAACCTCCCTGGGGCGGAACCTGGAGGTCCTGTTTCTTATGGACTTGGTTGCCACAGTCCAGGAGCATTTGAAGGCACAGTGCAGGGGCTCAGATTGGCACAGAATTCTTTGTGAAATATGAGTGCCACAGACTGTAACAGATAGCTTCATGCACACTATGCATTTTATTGGTTTGTTTGGAAAATGTTGGCCATTGAATTATTAATAGGTTTATTTCAAATAGTTTGGAAATTGTTGTACTTTTGAAAACATGCTGTTCCTGTAGAGTTTTTTGATGAGAGTTATAGTTGTTATATATACCTAAAGATAATTTTCTTTTCATTTTTAAGTGAGAATTCTTTTTATCCTAAATCTTTTATTATCTTTAATTTTTTTTCTGTATTATTATATGTGCTCCTGAAGCGAGCACTCTTTTTATCTATGATACTTCCATAATAATCTCTTCTATTTATAGCTATTGGTAGTTCCCCACCAGAAAAAAACATAATTCTGGTGATAGAAATTTTTATTTGCTGTTTAGGTTTGTGACTGACTTGTGAGAATTCAGTTGTGATTTTTAACATGTCTCAGATATATATACTAACACGTCTAATATATACTATCTATTTTATTGGTTTATTTTGAAAAACATGGGTATAGAATTATTTAAATATTATTTTATTTACTGAAATATTTATTAAATATATTTATTTATTTAAATATTATTATTACTTTAAATATTATTTTAAATATTTTGGAAATACTGGTATTTTTGAATAGATGCTGTTTCTATAAAGCTGTGTGATGGGTATTATAACTGTTGTATACACATACATATAATTTTGTTTTCCTTTTTAAGAGAGGATTCTTTTCATCCTAAATCTTTTACCTTTCAATCTTTGTATCTATTATTACACGTGCTGCTGAAGGGAGCATGGTTTTTATCTATGATACTTAGTTAACATATATATTACATTTATAGCTATGTGGTAGTTCCCCTAAATTCTTGTAAAAATAAATTTTTATTTGATATTTAGTGTATGTTTGAAATGTGAGAATTCAGATGGAATTTTTTATCTTGTTTTGGCATGTTTGTATGTTACTTTAAAGAGGATGTGTGTTCTAAAGGAGGACATGAGCTGTGTGTTTTCAAGAGAACAGTGCAGTGCATCTCTTGGGGAAACATAATAAAGATGAACTTTTCTCACCTTCACAGTGAGTGTGATCATATTGTGGTCTGGATT